TTCTGTGCCCATTCTTGCAGTTGAAGGAGTCGTTTCAACAAGTCCAATTACAGAGAGATAACTATGCTCAACAAATAAAAGGAGAGAGGGCCCGGTGGCAGCAGAGGATGAGAAAAATGTCGCAGGAGGTGAGATCTGACCCTTCAGCCCCCCCACATTAGATAGGTCACTGGATCTTTCTGGGCATCTGTAAAATGGGAATAGTAGAGCCAGAGGTGGTCATGGGTCTGGGCTTTGTGGAGGTGGGGGCAGAGAGGGAGAGGGCAGCCTGTCCAGCCTCCAGCCCCTCTCTCCAGGGCCCTTTCCCCCTGTGCTTTGGGCAGGTTTACACACTGAAGACAGAGAAGGAGCATTATACACATCGGGTAGAGGGGCTGGAGAGGAGCTTGTCCAAACTCAAAAACCAGATGGGTAAGATGGGGCTGGCGTGACCTGGGAGCAGGACTGGCATCAGAGGGCTGTGAGGGTGGCTTCGAATGCCCCAGGGAGGTGGGTGGATGGAAGGGAGAGGGAGGCAGAGGGAAAGAGGTCTGTGCTAGGAGACGGCAAGTCTTGTCATCTCCATGAGCCTCAGGGTCCTTATCAGCAAAGGGGGCCCATTGTCAGCCACCCACAGTTCTCTCTATCTGAAAGTGGCTTTGAAGACTGGCTACCATCCGGCTGTGAGGAATCATTAGCAGTGAGGCCAAGTTTGGGGAGCCTGAGAGGAGCTGTGTACCAAGAGGACGGTTTTTGTTTTGTTTTGTTTTGTTTGAGAATCCAGAAGCCCTTATTGTCTGCTTCCTTTCTCAGCTGAACCCCTGCCTCCAGAGCCCCCAGCAGTGCCCTCTGAGGTGGAGCCGCAGCACCTGAGGAAGGAACTAGATAGAGTGGCAGGAGAGCTCCAGGTCCAGGTCAAAAACAATCAGCGCATAAGTCTCCTGAACTGGGGACAAGACGAGAGGATTCGAGAGCAGGAAGAGAGGCTTCGGAAGCAGGAGGAGAGGTTTTAGGAGCAGCATAAGAGGCTTCAGCAGCTGGCCGAGCCACAGAGCATCTTCAAGGAGCTGGTGCGTTGCCCCTCCTGGGGAGCCTGCCCTCCTGGGTGGCTGCTGATTGCTTCTCTCTGTCCAGAACAATGAGAACAAGAGCGCACTGCAGTTGGAGCAGCAAGTAAAGGAGCTACAGGAGAAGCTTGGTGAGGTGAAGGACACGGAAACCTCCACCCCATCCAACCATCCCTTCTCACTCTGTCCTGGCCCCTTAGGAGCACCTGGAAGCGGCCAGCCAGCAGAACCAGCAGCTAACGGCCCAGCTGAGCCTCATGGCTCTCCCTGGGGAAGGTACGGGAGACTGCTCAGAGGAAGAGGAGAGATGTCTGAAGACCCCTCTGGCCACCCCCCACAGGACACGGAGGAGAACATCTGGACAGTGACGGGGAGGAGGCACCTCGGCCCATGCCGAGTGTCCCAGAGGACCTGGAGAGCAGGGAGGCCATGGTGAGCCTGACTCCCCCCTGCACCCATTTTGCGCCGAGATGTGACTGCAATATTTTGGCTCCAGAGCAGCTTTATGGACCAACTGGAGGAGAAGGCAGACCTGAGTGAGCTGGTGAAGAAAAAAGAACTTTGCTTCATCCACCACTGGCGAGATAGATGCCATCAGTGAGTGGGAGGCCAGGGCACGGCAGGGGGAGGGCCCCAGCGTCTGAGCCCTGTCCTCCCGCAGGAAAATCCATCACCTTTTATCAGAACCAGGGGGCCGTGCCAAAGATGCGGCACTGGTAGGAGGACACCATCAGGCTGGAGCTCAGGGAGGAGATGAAGGTAGGGTGTGCAACATCTCTGTGGGGGTGGGGGCGGCATGGCAGCTGAGCACCCCTCCCTCCAGGTGAAGCTGCTGGAGCTGCAGCAGATGGTGTTGCGGCTTATAGCAACTACAACAATGGGCACAGAAAATTCCTGGCCACTGCCCAGAACCCTGCTGATGAGCCCGGTCCAGGAGCCCCAGCCCCCCAGGAGCTTGGGGCTGCAGGCAAGCATGGTGGTGAGTGGAGCCCTCAGGCGGGGTGGGCAGGCTCTTGACTTTCTCATAAGTGATTTTTTTCTAGGTTATCTATTTCAGATACCTGTTTGCTCATATTTACATTCCTAACTGAACAATGTCTGAAGAGGTACTTAAACCTGTCATAAAACACAAATGAGCTTATGACCAAATGCTTAGTGCCAGAAAAAACTTCAAACTGCAATATGAGTCTCTCCAAATACAGAAAGGACCAGTATTTTAAGAGGTATGTTAACTAAAATGTTGCAGTGTATGGAGCAGAGCAGGAAGAACCTTTAAGTCCGAAACTTACAAGTAAATTTCATAGTTTCCGTGGTCCTTCCACAACAACCTCTGGCATCTGTTTTTTCTACAATGGAGGTAACAGTAGCTCTTTCAGAGCAGGAAAAGGCTTAGAGCAGTGCTAGAAGAGGGTGGTGGCTATATAAAGTTTAGCTATTTGTATATTGTAACAAACCACCTTTTTTTTTTTTTTAAGTCAGTAGTAGATTTCTTTTGGAAAAGTAGCCGCCTCCTGTCTAGAGATACCTGCAGTTCCACTAAGTGAACATTGGTGTCTGCTCACCTTTGCCTCTATTTCTCTCAATAATATACTCTTAAGCTGTTCCCTGATTTAGCAATTTTATACACTTTCTTTTTCTTTATTTTTTTTTCCTTTCCCTTTTCCTGAGACACTGTCCCGCTCTGTCGCCCAGTCTGGACTGCAGCAGCGCCAACATGGCT